CCTTGGAGGGTTTCTAGATCAGACTCTTCATCCATGAACCTTACTAACTCAAACTTGAGATGGGCGAGATCTGCAAAAGAACAAGAAAGAAGAAAACGTATTGGAGAAAGGGACCGGGGGTTAAAGAGATGTAATAGGGAGGGTTAAGAAAGAAAACGACTGAGTTGCTTTGTTAGGCTGCCAGATTGGGCAAGAGTCTGGGGTGAAATCATGTTTTCAGAGGGTGAGTTATTTCCTTGACATGAGATTGAGGGAGACATTGGTTCCCAAGGCCTGGGAGTTTGTTGGAAAATGCCTTTCAAGGGAGATTGCCTGGGGCCACGAATTGTTGCTGGACAGATAACTATGGGCTCTTGGGTAAGAGGAATCAGGGATGTTAGGGTTTAGGAAAATGATGAGAGTTAGCAATTATCCACTGGACAGGTGTCCCTGGGTACACTGTTGATAGGGGGACCCCAGGGCTTAAGGCCAGGGGCCACAAATTGTTGCTGGACAGATAACTATGGGCTCTTGGGTAAGAGGAATTAGGGATGTTAGCGTTTAGGAGAAGGCTGAGAGTTAGTAGTTATCCACTGGAGAGATGTCCCTGGGTACATGGTTGGTGGGGGACCCCAGGGCTTAAGGGGATCCCCAGTTGCCAAAGGATGGAGGGCGGAGCTGGAGGACCTCAGGCTAGTGAGCACGCCCTTGCCCAGGCCTGCAGTGGCTGCACTCGCCAGCTGGCCCATGGCCCTGTCCGACTCCCCTCCCTCCACCCCAAGCCTAAGAGGGGTGAGCGCAGGGTCCCACTGCTGAGCCAGCTCCCTCCCTCTGATCCACACCCGAGCCCGGCTGGCCGAGCTCCCGGGGGAGAGGGTGGAAGGCACCACGAAGGCAAGGAGGGGGTGTGGGAGGCGGGGGGTGTGGGGAATGCGGCAGCCTGGCCCCCCCGCGACCAGCCCAGCCCCCCGCCAAACCCCCTCCACCTCCAACCAAATGGTTTGCTCCGAGCGCCCTATTTAATCCCCGCGACTGCAGCAGCGCCGGCTCCCTCCCGGTCCCCACCTCGGCCCCGGGCTCCGAAGCGGCTCGGGGGCGCCCTTTCGGTCAACATCGTAGTCCACCCCCTCCCCATCCCCAGCCCCCGGGGATTCAGGCTCGCCAGCGCCCAGCCAGGGAGCCGGCCGGGAAGCGCGATGGGGGCCCCAGCCGCCTCGCTCCTGCTCCTGCTCCTGCTGTTCGCCTGCTGCTGGGCGCCCGGCGGGGCCAACCTCTCCCAGGACGGTGAGTGAGGGAGGGGGCGGCGCCTGGGGAGGGGGCTCATGCTTGATGGAGATTCTCTCCCCAGGCTACTGGCAGGAGCAGGATTTGGAGCTGGGAACTCTGGCTCCACTCGACGAGGCCATCAGCTCCACAGTCTGGAGCAGCCCTGACATGCTGGCCAGTCAAGGTGAGAATCCAGGCCCCCTCATCTCAATGTCCTCAACTCCAGCACGCACATCTTCATTCCTCAGGGCCTCTGCTCTGCTGGGAGCACCCATTGGCTATTTCTTGGAAATGGAATTCCAGTAACCAAGAAAGGAATAAGCAGACAGGCAGGGGTAAGGTAGGTGCCAAAGGGAGCATGGAATTGTTTTAACTGCTTCTCCTGTTCTTGTTCTTATATGTAGGTGGTGGCAGGAAGGCCAAACGTAGAACAACAGATATGTCTGTGTGTTTTCAGAGGTAAATGGTAGAACCATATCAGAAAAGACACACTCAGGAAACTAACACTCTTCTACTCCTGCAGACAGCCAGCCCTGGACATCTGATGAAACAGTGGTGGCTGGTGGCACCGTGGTGCTCAAGTGCCAAGTGAAAGATCACGAGGACTCATCCCTGCAATGGTCTAACCCTGCTCAGCAGACTCTCTACTTTGGGGAGAAGAGAGGTAGTATCTCATGAGTTATCTTTCTCCGTGAAATCCTAGCTTTCCATTCTCTTGATTTCCCCAGCCCTTCGAGATAATCGAATTCAGCTGGTTACCTCTACGCCCCACGAGCTCAGCATCAGCATCAGCAATGTGGCCCTGGCAGACGAGGGCGAGTACACCTGCTCAATCTTCACTATGCCTGTGCGAACTGCCAAGTCCCTCGTCACTGTGCTAGGTGAGACTCCCAAACCCCAGTGTCTCTACAGCTTCCTATCCTGGCCATCCCCTATCCATGGCAGGAATTCCACAGAAGCCCATCATCACTGGTTATAAATCTTCATTACGGGAAAAAGACACAGCCACCCTAAACTGTCAGTCTTCTGGGAGCAAGCCTGCAGCCCGGCTCACCTGGAGAAAGGGTGACCAAGAACTCCACGGTGAGTACCTCCTGCCTTGGGGTTACAGGAGATTTGTGTGTGTGCCACTGTTTCTGCACTCTAGGAGAACCAACCCGCATACAGGAAGATCCCAATGGTAAAACCTTCACTGTCAGCAGCTCGGTGACATTCCAGGTTACCCGGGAGGATGATGGGGCGAGCATCGTGTGCTCTGTGAACCATGAATCTCTAAAGGGAGCTGACAGATCCACCTCTCAACGCATTGAAGTTTTATGTATGTCATGGGCTTGGGGATGAAGAAGGATGGGTATTCATTGATACCATTTCCTTCTCCACAGACACACCAACTGCGATGATTAGGCCAGACCCTCCCCATCCTCGTGAGGGCCAGAAGCTGTTGCTACACTGTGAGGGTCGCGGCAATCCAGTGTAAGAAGATCCATTTCCTGGTCTCCTCCTTACCTGAGCTCTTCTGATTTGTCTGCCTCGACAGCCCCCAGCAGTACCTATGGGAGAAGGAGGGCAGTGTGCCACCCCTGAAGATGACCCAGGAGAGTGCCCTGATCTTCCCTTTCCTCAACAAGAGTGACAGTGGCACCTACGGCTGCACAGCCACCAGCAACATGGGCAGCTACAAGGCCTACTACACCCTCAATGTTAATGGTAAGCCCTCCTCAGTTCTCTTCCTCCAGAATGATCTGACTGTGTGTGTTGCCCTTTCTTCCAGACCCCAGTCCGGTGCCCTCCTCCTCCAGCACCTACCACGCCATCATCGGTGGGATCGTGGCTTTCATTGTCTTCCTGCTGCTCATCATGCTCATCTTCCTTGGCCACTACTTGATCCGGCACAAAGGTCAGAGGCACAAAGAGAGCATCAGCAGAACTTCCTGAGAGGAGAAGCCTCTGTCTCTACACAGGAACCTACCTGACACATGAGGCAAAAGGCTCCGACGATGCTCCAGACGCGGACACGGCCATCATCAATGCAGAAGGCGGGCAGTCAGGAGGGGACGACAAGAAGGAATATTTCATCTAGAGGCGCCTGCCCACTTCCTGCGCCCCCCAGGGGCCCTGTGGGGACTGCTGGGGCCGTCACCAACCCGGACTTGTACAGAGCAACCGCAGGGCCGCCCCTCCCGCTTGCTCCCCAGCCCACCCACCCCCCTGTACAGAATGTCTGCTTTGGGTGCGGTTTTGTACTCGGTTTGGAATGGGGAGGGAGGAGGGCGGGGGGAGGGGAGGGTTGCCCTCAGCCCTTTCCGTGGCTTCTCTGCATTTGGGTTATTATTATTTTTGTAACAATCCCAAATCAAATCTGTCTCCAGGCTGGAGAGGCAGGAGCCCTGGGGTGAGAAAAGCAAAAAACAAACAAAAAACAAAACCCTGGAGTGTTAGGAGGAGAGTGAAGGTAGAGGGGTGAGGAAGGGTAAGGGGCAGGGCTGGTTTCAGCTGGGGGCTCTCACCAGCCCTCCTTTCAGCCTCTACAACAGAGCAGCTTCCCAGACTTCTCCAGGAACCCAGAAACGGGATGGTTGTCGGCAAAGGTTGGGAGTGGCTTTTCCTCTGGTAGCCACACACCTGAGCACTACGGACAGGGAGGCAGGTGCCACCTTGACACCTCTCTTCCATAGCAATGGGAAAGTGATGAGTGCGGGAGTCCTGAGGAGATGTGGCCTGCAGACAACATGCAGCCATGCAGGGACCCAGGACTGTAACCTGGGGAGGACGCGGGTCCCTGCAAGGAAGAGTAGATTTGGAGAGGAAGGATGGAGGTGGACTCTCACCCCATTCCCCCCGGAAATGAACAAAGCCGGGCCCTTTCCATAGGAACTGCCCTTGGAGATAGCAGAGTGTGGCTGCCCCTCCTTGCTCCAGCAGCAGTGGGAGAGGCACTGCTCTGGGGCCTGAACTGCCTCTGCTTCCCCCCCTGAGGGGCCCCTCACTCTTACCCAAGACTCTGGATTGTTGCACGGCAACCACTCCTCCCATGGCATTGCTCAGCAACTACTTCTCCCTTCCCGGCCACCCTGTGCCCCCTTCCTGGTCCCAACGCCAGCCCTTCATCCTTCCTCCCTCAGCAGCCAGGCAGACATAACAACAAAACTACTAAAAGGAGCTTCACTGCAGTGAGCTGTTTCCTGCCCAAACTAAGGGAATAATGTGAACTGTGTGCATGTGTGTGGTGTGTATGCATGTGTGCATGTGTGTGTGTGTGTGTGCATGTGTGTGAGTGAGTGAGAGGCAGAGCGAGGAACTGAGGAGGAGGGCTAAGAGCCAGGGGTCCTGGGCAAGTGGACAGGGCTGTGGGACATGTTGGGGAGGCTTTGGGAATGGGGTATTCCTAGTCAGGGTTCACACCTCACCTGGGATGTTGTTCCATGCTGGTATTTCCTCTGCCACCCCCAATGCCCATCGGTCTTGGAGAAAGGAGTCCCCGGGTGTGTGTTTGCCCAGCTGTCCATTCTATCTCTCCCTTAAACACAGAGCATTCAGCCCTTCCCTGGATTTCCCTCCTCTGAGCCATGGAGTCAGTGCCACAGCCTTTGCTATGCACCTCTCAGGCCTCTCCTTGGCGTTGACCCTGGAAAGACCTACCACCACCTATTTTTTCCCATAGTCTGTACCCAGTGAGTTGAAGGCTGGGTCCCCACCCTTCCTTTTGATTTCCTGTCTTCCTTCTCGTGGCCCCAGCTGGTTGCTGTGGAGATGAGGTTCCTGGTCCTCCCTGTCCTGGCTGGACTGCCCCGCCTCAGATCCAGGATGCCCTTGGCATCGCTCCCACCCTCCCCCAGCTTTTCCTCCCTGGTCTGACAATGGGCATGCAAAAAGGGGCAGCTGCAATCTAGCAGGCCTGCCCACCCCCTTCAGTTCAGGTAATACAGTTGTGAATCTTCCAGCCGCTGGTTAGGGCCTTGGGCACCACAGGCAGCCCCTCACCTAAGCCGGGGCCTACTCCTCTTACAACAGCAAGAGAGCCCTGGGGCCCCAGGCCTGTTGAGCTTCTTGTCTCCCAGCACCCGCTTTTGGGAAAATGACTTTTCCTCTTCAAGCTGAACCACTCTGTCCATATTACACAGAAGCCATATTTGTACGGGGGGGTGGGAGGGAGAGGGGCTGTTGTGCTGTGTGTGTCTGTCCAGGGGTGGGGGGGTGGGGGAAGGGAGCAGGGAGGGGACCGTGTATCTTTATAATCTTTCTAACTCTCCTGTGCTAATCTCAGAGGGGTCACCCTCAATATATCTGGATTATCCGTGTCATTCAGCTGCCTCCTTTCTGGTCCTCTTGCTGCTGCTGGGATGTGTGTATGTGAGGGTCTTCTTCCCATACCCCTTGCACCTGGTGCCTGGTGCCTCAAAAGGTGGTGTGTCCCTTGCCAGGCCACTCTCAAGAATATCTATGTACAGCAACAATATAACTCTACAAGGGAGAGAAGTGTGTTCACTTCCTTTTGCTAAGCCC